TTTAAAGCTGCTTCCTCAACTGTTTCAAGCTGCAAATGTTTAAGAGAATAACAGCCCCCACTCCCACAGGAACCGCTGTAATTAAATCAGACAGTAGGAAGACTGGGCTGCTGCCCTCAAAGCCACAGCCCTTGGATGTTCCTTTTCCGAGAGCAGAAGGTCTAGGCTACAGGGAGGGGGAGATTGGCTCCCGTGAGTCAGGCTGTGTTTGGGGCTTGGGCCCTGGGATTGGGAAAAGGGGATGGGGCAGACTTTGTAAGCATATGCTAGGTATCCGATAGTCCTGTAGAATTTAGTGAAGAAACCTTATACAGTTTTTAATTTTTATATAAACTATAACTCAGACCCAAGCTACAAGGTTGGAATTTTGGTTGGTTTTTTTTTTAAGTACCCTGCCTGTATAATTGCATCAGAATCCCCCACCCCACCCCCCGCCCCCGTGTTTGTATTTTGGGTTGGTTTACACTCGCACATACTCAGTTTTCAGTTTTCCCCTTTACAGTCTTCTCCCCTCACCTCCAGGACCCTCCCCCTTTTTAAAAAATAAATCGCTGACAAGTGTGAATCCCGTGAAGACTTTATTTTGTGTTGTGTGTATCCTGTACAGCAAGGTTGGTCCTTCGTAACAACGGATGAAATGGTTCCCTTTTTTAAAGCGCCCTCTCTCCCTCCACCCTCAGCGCCCCTGTCCTTGGCATGTTTTGTATCAGCGATCATTCTGAACTGTACATATTTATGTTGCGAGAGGCAAAGGGCAAGTTTTGGATTTTGCTTCTTCCAAGTTTGTTTTTAAACGACAAATAAAAAAAGAACATTTTAAATACAAGCGGCTCCGTCCCATGACCCTCGCCGTCAGCCGGATCCGTGCGGTCCGCGAGGACCCGGGGGAGGGCGGTTACCGAGGCCCGCCACCGCCGGAAGGGTGGGTTCCTTGCCTTCCGCCCCAGTCTGGCGACTGCCATGACGTGGGCGGAAGTGGCGTCGCCGCACCGGATGTGGGGCGGGGCCTGCCCCAAGAGAGTTTCCTAAAGCGAGGAAACCAAGCCGGGCGCCTCTTGCAATGGAGACGGTGAGGAGTGCAGGAGGGCGGTCGGGGGCGCTGTGGAGCCTAAGACACCCCCCCAACCCTTAGGAGACCGGGAGGGCCGGGCAGGGGCTGGCGCTGGTGTCTAGCAAACAAAAAGCAGCCGGGTGTCTGCCCTATCCCGTGACCCTGTTCCTCCGCTTCTTCGTTGGGCGCATCTCCTGGAACTGGGCCGCGTCCCCGCCGCCTTTCCGTACGCGGTACCCTTAGCCCAAGCAGGCAGTGACTCCTGGCTCCCTCCTTGGGGCCCACGTATGCCGTGGCAATCTCGGGCCTCCTTTCCTATTGGCACCTCAAGCCCTTTTAGAGGTTTGAGAGCGCAGGGTTGTGAGCCGGCTTTGCTGGGTGAGGCACGGGGCGTCCAGAGGGATCTCCGCTTGCAGGTAGCTCCTGGACCTCGATGGTCTTTCTGTGATCCCTGCAATCCCCGGCAGGAGGACATCTGAAGATCTTTATACTGCGTCCAGTGAAGTCACATTCCCTTAATAAGACCGAGAATTGAGGTTTGCTTGAAAGAGGAAATCTTGCAGTGTTAGAGGCCGATGTGTCCCTGGACAATTTTAGGTCATGGCCCGCTCTGCGACTCTAAGCAGGGGTTTTGGCATAGCTCATTCTTGGCGAGCAGGCATTGACCAATTGTGGCAGGGCCCTGTCACCCTCCCACAGATGCTGCGGGTTGCCTGCTACATGTTTGCACCCACCCTCACTCTCAGGAGTCTTTTTCTAGCGCTCTGTAACCCCTCCCATACACTTCCCTCTCCACAGTTTTTAACCATGTGTCTTCTTTCAGGCAGAGTAACTCTTTCCATCTTGGTTTTTATCATCTGCTACTGTAGTTACGAAAGGACTGCAGGTTCACTTTGCTTTGGATTACATGCCCAGAGTAATTCTTTGCCACACCGTTTCTCTGCTCACAGAGAGGTTGTTTCTTTCAGGTTTTCAAAAAGAAAACCGACCAAAGTACTAAAATGATTCGCAGTTGGTCTCCCAGGCAAGGGAGCCAATTCTGACTAATCAGGATAATCTTAAACAAAAATAAGGAGTCTAATTCCATTAAATTTAAAATGACATGTCATATTCTACTTACTTGTAAATGTATTATGGTTTACAAAGCATTTTTATATAGATTTTCTAATTTAGCCTTTACACTTTATGTACTGGATTAGGCTCTGGGGTAGAAGTTAAAAAGAGGAAAAAGAAAACTCAGCCAGGTGTGGTGGCTCACGCCTGTAATGCCAGTACTTTGGGAGGCCAAGGCAAGTGGATTGCTTGAGCTCAGGAGTTCAGCATCAGCCTGGGCAACATGATGAAAGCCTGTCTCGACAGAAACAAAAATACAAAAATTACCCAGGCGTGGTGGTGGTGGTGTGTGCCTGTAGTCCCAGCTACTCGGGAGGCTCAGGTGGGAGGATCGCTTGATCCAAAGAGGTGGAGGCTGGAGTGAGCTGAGATCATGCCACTGCACTCCAGTCTGAGTGACACAGTGAGATCCTGTCTCCAAAAAAAAAGAAAAGAAAGAAAACTCCTGCTTTGAAAATGTTCAGCCTAACTGGAGTGATGGTGAGGGCAAGCCAGCAACAGCTGTTATTTAAAGGTAGACTATAATAAATGCTGTCATCAATATGAAAACAGAGGACTGTGACAGAATAGCTGAGAGAAAAATTACTTTGGACCTAGGAGAGGGCACTGCAAATTGAGAGAACAGTGTGAGCAAGGGCACTGAAATTGGGGTATGTAGAGAACTGGGGGTGAGCCAGCGGCATGATGTTGCTGGCTTTGGATTTTGGTCACAGTGGGAGAAAAGACTGGAAAAGCAGGCTAAGATCAGGTTGAAGGTATTACACACCATGCTAAATTTGAACTTTGTTTTGTAATAGGGGACCCATGGAAGATTTATGAGCAAGTCAGTGAATGTCCTTTAGGAATGTTCATAGCAGCTTTCTGTACATGGACTGAGCTACTTCGAAAAGTAAAGTTTCTTGTTAATGGGGATGAAAGTCCCTTCCAAATCTGAGATGCTTTGGTGAACAAACTTGGTGAAAGCATGAAAGATAAATTGAAGAACAGATAGATTTGGGCCAAGGACCCCAGTTTAAACAACGTTGCAGAGGTGAGAGGTAAAAGCCTAAATTAAGGCTGTGAGTTAAGCTGAATCTGTTTTCTTATCTCTCCAGGTCATTTCTTCAGATAGCTCCCCAGCTGTGGAAAATGAGCATCCTCAAGGTAAGTTTACTGAAGAAAGGAAACTGGGCATGTGCCTTTATGATTATTACTGTCTTGGCTACAGGTGAAGAAAGCTTTTTTTGCTTTGGTGACTAACGGTGTACGAGCTGCCCCTTTATGGGATAGTAAGAAGCAAAGTTTTGTGGGTAAGCAAAAGTTTCTGGAACACAATATTATTGGCAGTGCTGAGGGCTCTGTCTTGTCCTCTAGGCATGCTGACCATCACTGATTTCATCAATATCCTGCACCGCTACTATAAATCAGCCTTGGTAAGGAACCTTAACCCAATGACCAAAATCACCAGGTCTCAAATTCTGTTGCTTCTGCTTTCAGGTACAGATCTATGAGCTAGAAGAACACAAGATAGAAACTTGGAGAGGTATGTAGAGAATTGGGGTTATAAAAGGATAAGGTATTTTGTGACCCATCCCTTTTCCCTTCAGAGGTGTATCTCCAGGACTCCTTTAAACCGCTTGTCTGCATTTCTCCTAATGCCAGGTGAGTTCCAGTTACCCATCTGTCCAAAAAGCTGTGGAACTTATTATCTCCCACCCTCTCACAGCTTGTTTGATGCTGTCTCTTCATTAATTCGGAACAAGATCCACAGGCTGCCAGTTATTGACCCAGAATCAGGCAATACTTTGTACATCCTCACCCACAAGCGCATTCTGAAGTTCCTCAAATTGTTTGTAAGTGCTCCTCAGCCCAGTTCTTTTTTCTCCTTGAAAGTTAAGCTGATGGTTCTTTCCTCAGATCACTGAGTTCCCCAAGCCAGAGTTCATGTCCAAGTCTCTGGAAGAGCTACAGATTGGCACCTATGCCAATATTGCTATGGTTCGCACTACCACCCCCGTCTATGTGGCTCTGGGGATTTTTGTACAGCATCGAGTCTCAGCCCTGCCAGTGGTGGATGAGAAGGGTGAGAGATTGGGCAGAAGGAGAGGGAGGGAATCCTCCTTACTGAGCTGCCTCTGTCCCCCTAGGGCGTGTGGTGGACATCTACTCCAAGTTTGATGTTATCGTGAGTGATTGTGGAGGGTCTGGGAGGTAGGGTTCCCTGCAAGCTCCTTCCTCTGTCTCCCCAGAATCTGGCAGCAGAAAAGACCTACAACAACCTAGATGTATCTGTGACTAAAGCCTTGCAACATCGATCACATTACTTTGAGGGTGTTCTCAAGTGCTACCTGCATGAGACTCTGGAGACCATCATCAACAGGCTAGTGGAAGCAGAGGTAGGGAGGCCAGCAACCCTAAAGGAGCTGAGCATTCCCTTTCTCCCTTGTTGCTCTGTGCCAGGTTCACCGACTTGTAGTGGTGGATGAAAATGATGTGGTCAAGGGAATTGTATCACTGTCTGACATCCTGCAGGCCCTGGTGCTCACAGGTGGAGAGAAGAAGCCCTGAGCTGGGGGAAGGGGTCATGCAGCACCAGGGGATATGCCCAACTCACTGCCTGCTGGAAGCTCTGTGGGAATCAGATGAAACTTGAGGGAATTGTGACTCTGTTCCCTGTTCAGGGTCCCCTGCCCTTCTATCTGGGAGCTAGGGAAGGTATGGGGGAGGAAAGAGAATGGATTTATAGCTACCCTTACCCTCACACATACACTTGAAAAAACTTTCAGCCTAGCCAGTTCTAGCCCCTGTCCTCTTAGATATATCCCCCTTTCTGGGTGAACTATAGGCTCTGTGCCTCTCAGACAAATTCTGATCTCTAAGAGATCCCCAGACCTCACTTGCCTCTGCCTCCATCTTGGCCCTGATTCAACCCTAAGATAATAGCACAACAAAATTCTTCATAAAGATATTTTTATTCACCTGTTCCGTGCTATATGGAGGAGGCCAAGTCCATTTAGTGACATTTCTTCCCATAATGTGAGTGGGGAGGATTGTGGGGAGGAGGGGCTTTGGGTTCCTGTGTTTGTGCATATGAAGGGAGATGGGGGTTAGGTGGAGGAGGAGAGCAGCGTGGTTAGCTAAGGTTATTGCTTTTTGTGGCAAATCTAATTAAATGACAGGAATCTCTTCACGATATTGCAGTGTTTGATTTTTACAGTTGATGGG